GCACTGAAATAAGGTTGGGATTCTATTCCTGTCTTTTAAAATCTCCGGTTTAAATGGGTCCGATTATTGAATGGATCCTGCTTACAATAATCGTACCCATTGAAACCAGAGAAATTTCCATGCCTCCCTGTTGGCATCAAGTAGGACCTTTCCATACCTGGCCCTCAGAATGTACAGGAAGGTGGAAGAACAGTCTAGAAGGATGTCGTTCGCTCAGCCTTGCGTTCCAGCTAAAATAAAACTGTGTGGGGTTTCCGCCTCTTTTTTCCAAATTTAACCTGGACACCCAGCTCCTCTGCAGTGTCTCCCCTGGAAAGTTCTCGAGCGTTCCCCAGCTTTAGGGCCACGCCCGCCCTGAGATCTGCCGAGTCATTGTCCTTGTCCCGCGGCCCCGGGAGCCCCCCGCGACCGGCCTGGGAGGCTCAGGGAGGTTGAAGGGGGCTGAGCAAAGGAAGCCCCGTCATTACCTCAAATGTGACCCAAAAATAAAGACCCGTCCATCTCGCAGGGTGGGCCAGGGCGGGTCAGGAGGGAGGGGAGGGAGACCCCGACTCTGCAGAAGGCGCTCGCTGCGTGCCCCACGTCCGCCGAACGCGGGGTTCGCGACCCGAGGGGACCGCGGGGGCTGAGGGGAGGGGCCGCGGAGCCGCGGCTAAGGAACGCGGGCCGCCCACCCGCTCCCGGTGCAGCGGCCTCCGCGCCGGGTTTTGGCGCCTCCCGCGGGCGCCCCCCTCCTCACGGCGAGCGCTGCCACGTCAGACGAAGGGCGCAGCGAGCGTCCTGATCCTTCCGCCCGGACGCTCAGGACAGCGGCCCGCTGCTCATAAGACTCGGCCTTAGAACCCCAGTATCAGCAGAAGGACATTTTAGGACGGGACTTGGGTGACTCTAGGGCACTGGTTTTCTTTCCAGAGAGCGGAACAGGCGAGGAAAAGTAGTCCCTTCTCGGCGATTCTGCGGAGGGATCTCCGTGGGGCGGTGAACGCCGATGATTATATAAGGACGCGCCGGGTGTGGCACAGCTAGTTCCGTCGCAGCCGGGATTTGGGTCGCAGTTCTTGTTTGTGGATCGCTGTGATCGTCACTTGGTGAGTAGCGGGCTGCTGGGCTGGCCGGGGCTTAAATTCTGGCCGTTTTTGGCTTTTTTGTTAGACAATGCAGATCTTCGTGAAGACTCTGACTGGTAAGACCATCACCCTCGAGGTTGAGCCCAGTGACACCATCGAGAATGTCAAGGCAAAGATCCAAGATAAGGAAGGCATCCCTCCTGACCAGCAGAGGCTGATCTTTGCTGGAAAACAGCTGGAAGATGGGCGCACCCTGTCTGACTACAACATCCAGAAAGAGTCCACCCTGCACCTGGTGCTCCGTCTCAGAGGTGGGATGCAAATCTTCGTGAAGACACTCACTGGCAAGACCATCACCCTTGAGGTCGAGCCCAGTGACACCATCGAGAACGTCAAAGCAAAGATCCAGGACAAGGAAGGCATTCCTCCTGACCAGCAGAGGTTGATCTTTGCCGGAAAGCAGCTGGAAGATGGGCGCACCCTGTCTGACTACAACATCCAGAAAGAGTCTACCCTGCACCTGGTGCTCCGTCTCAGAGGTGGGATGCAGATCTTCGTGAAGACCCTGACTGGTAAGACCATCACCCTCGAGGTGGAGCCCAGTGACACCATCGAGAATGTCAAGGCAAAGATCCAAGATAAGGAAGGCATTCCTCCTGATCAGCAGAGGTTGATCTTTGCCGGAAAACAGCTGGAAGATGGTCGTACCCTGTCTGACTACAACATCCAGAAAGAGTCCACCTTGCACCTGGTACTCCGTCTCAGAGGTGGGATGCAAATCTTCGTGAAGACACTCACTGGCAAGACCATCACCCTTGAGGTCGAGCCCAGTGACACTATCGAGAACGTCAAAGCAAAGATCCAAGACAAGGAAGGCATTCCTCCTGACCAGCAGAGGTTGATCTTTGCCGGAAAGCAGCTGGAAGATGGGCGCACCCTGTCTGACTACAACATCCAGAAAGAGTCTACCCTGCACCTGGTGCTCCGTCTCAGAGGTGGGATGCAGATCTTCGTGAAGACCCTGACTGGTAAGACCATCACTCTCGAAGTGGAGCCGAGTGACACCATTGAGAATGTCAAGGCAAAGATCCAAGACAAGGAAGGCATCCCTCCTGACCAGCAGAGGTTGATCTTTGCCGGAAAACAGCTGGAAGATGGTCGTACCCTGTCTGACTACAACATCCAGAAAGAGTCCACCTTGCACCTGGTGCTCCGTCTCAGAGGTGGGATGCAGATCTTCGTGAAGACCCTGACTGGTAAGACCATCACTCTCGAGGTGGAGCCGAGTGACACCATTGAGAATGTCAAGGCAAAGATCCAAGACAAGGAAGGCATCCCTCCTGACCAGCAGAGGTTGATCTTTGCTGGGAAACAGCTGGAAGATGGACGCACCCTGTCTGACTACAACATCCAGAAAGAGTCCACCCTGCACCTGGTGCTCCGTCTTAGAGGTGGGATGCAGATCTTCGTGAAGACCCTGACTGGTAAGACCATCACTCTCGAAGTGGAGCCGAGTGACACCATTGAGAATGTCAAGGCAAAGATCCAAGACAAGGAAGGCATCCCTCCTGACCAGCAGAGGTTGATCTTTGCTGGGAAACAGCTGGAAGATGGACGCACCCTGTCTGACTACAACATCCAGAAAGAGTCCACCCTGCACCTGGTGCTCCGTCTTAGAGGTGGGATGCAGATCTTCGTGAAGACCCTGACTGGTAAGACCATCACTCTCGAAGTGGAGCCGAGTGACACCATTGAGAATGTCAAGGCAAAGATCCAAGACAAGGAAGGCATCCCTCCTGACCAGCAGAGGTTGATCTTTGCTGGGAAACAGCTGGAAGATGGACGCACCCTGTCTGACTACAACATCCAGAAAGAGTCCACCCTGCACCTGGTGCTCCGTCTCAGAGGTGGGATGCAAATCTTCGTGAAGACCCTGACTGGTAAGACCATCACCCTCGAGGTGGAGCCCAGTGACACCATCGAGAATGTCAAGGCAAAGATCCAAGATAAGGAAGGCATCCCTCCTGATCAGCAGAGGTTGATCTTTGCTGGGAAACAGCTGGAAGATGGACGCACCCTGTCTGACTACAACATCCAGAAAGAGTCCACTCTGCACTTGGTCCTGCGCTTGAGGGGGGGTGTCTAAGTTTCCCCTTTTAAGGTTTCAACAAATTTCATTGCACTTTCCTTTCAATAAAGTTGTTGCATTCCCAATTGGTGTTTTTTTTTTTTTTTTTTTTAAGTTT